TGGGATAAGTCTTATTTGGTCATTGTATATCTTCCTTTTTTTTTTTTCCCCAGCAGTTATGTGCTGGAAGGGGAAGTACTTTCCTTTTTATATGTTGTAAAATCCCATTGAGATGGAACGTACATTTATCATGATATTCCCCCCTTAAATAAAGTCTACTTTAACAAGTGCCATAAATATTTTCTTCTTTAAACAGCTATGGTGCCTGTGACTTGCGTAGAGTCAGAGTCGTCATCATTGTACCCCGACCTCTCATCCAGGGCCTTACATGTGTTCCTTTGAACCCTTTGTCTTCAATCCCCAGGGACTGGTCAGGAATCCGTTGGTGAGTCAGATTCCTGAACCATTGCTCTAGATGACAGTTCACTGAAGCTAAGGACAGATTTTGATTCTTAAGATTCTGAGTATACTGAAAAATCTGGATTAGAGTCTCAGAATAACAGAAGCTGAATTTGAGGCCCACGTTTCTTTGTTTGCAAGAAGTTGGGCTATGAGCAGCTGTTTATAAGAAACTAGGTTAGTCCCAGGTAAAAGGAGGTGGGTTAGAGCCCTAGACTTCTTTGTTTGAAAGATACCTGCTGGACTAGCAGTCTTTCTTCCTGTCTCTCTCTGTCTGGAGGGAGGATTGATCCCTGACTTCCTGGGTTGGTAGTTTTTCTTCCTGGCTCTCAGTCTTGAGTGGGAAATTTTTCTTGGCTCTTTGTGAGGCCTCTCCATTCTCTCTATTTTATCCTGTTTCTCTCATGGAAAATTCTCAGTTGGCTGAAACTCCCTTCTTGAACTCCTACTGACTATATGCTCTACCAATCTGTCCACCTCCTTCCTGTTGGCATAAATTTGCAGAGAATAATTTGGAACTTCATTGTCCTCTTTGGGAAACTTATGATCTCCCCAAACTGGCTTCTGTAAGGCCTCTCCCTTCCCATTCCTCCTTTGTTCTTTAACCACTTTTGATCTTCCCTTCAGCGACCTTGAAGCCTTTGATATATCCCCCTTTTAACTCTACCACCTTCATCCCTCTGTTCATTCTGCCAGGCTTTTCATTTCCCACTTCAACCTCTCAGCTCCCAACAGTCACTTGAACTATAGACCCCTTGGCCTCCATTGGGGGCTCTCCTTAAGAGACTGAGGGATCCCTGAGGGATCCCCAAAAGCAATGATTAGAGGCTGAAAACAGAAAAAAAACTTTGGAAACAGACTGGATGTTTTGTACACTCAGGTGAGTGTTGGATACACACAAACAGCTTCATATGGCATTACCTAACCTGGATTCTGGTTGACAGCTCCTGATTGGTGCCCTCTGCATATATATTGTCAGGATGTGGAATCCTGAAGTCAGCGCCTTGCCTTCTCTTAGGCTTTGAAGCATTTTTGTCTGTGCTCCCTGATCTTCAGGTCACCACCATGAAGTTCTTAGCAGTCCTGGTACTCTTGGGAGTTTCCATCTTTCTGGTCTCTGCCCGTAAGTAAAGATTCTTACCTGAACATAAGTTTTAACATCTTAATTTTTCCTTCTTCTCTTTCAGAGAATCCGACAACAGCTGCTCCAGCTGACACGTATCCAGCTAGTGAGTCTGCACTTGAATGTCATCTCTTTCCAGTCTCACCTAGAGCTTTTCCTTCTAATTTCAGCTGGTCCTGCTGATGATGAAGCCCCTGATGCTGAAACCACTGCTGCTGCAACCACTGCAACCACTGCTGCTCCTACCACTGCAACCACCGCTGCTTCTACCACTGCTCGTAAAGACATTCCAGGTAGCAAGACTCCTCCATCTGTGTGCTTCCTTAAGCCCCTTGACAATATTTTTTTCTCTTGCAGTTTTACCCAAATGGGTTGGGGATCTCCCGAATGGTAGAGTGTGTCCCTGAGATGGAATCAGCTTGAGTCTTCTGCAATTGGTCACAACTATTCATGCTTCCTGTGATTTCATCCAACTACTTACCTTGCCTACGATATCCCCTTTATCTCTAATCAGTTTATTTTCTTTCAAATAAAAAATAACTATGAGCAACATAAAAATGGTATTTCTTATGGGCTATGGGGCG